TCCCATCCTCCCCTAATTTCACTTGCCACGCTATCTTCACTAACCTTCTACCAAACGTATTATAATTATTTGTGCGGTTATCATATTTCCACACTGGATTCTTAATTCTGCTAAAACGAAATACTGTAATGCCTTTGATGAGCCTTCCATGTGCCAGCCATGTGCTAAGTGAGCTACATGCATTATCTCATTTAATCCTCAAATCGCCATCTAGGTCAGGACTCTCCCATTTAACATTAAACAAACTGAGGCTCCGAGAGATTAAGTAGCTTGCAGCTTTCACGCAGCTAATTATGGTGGAATCAGATTCCCTCCCCGAGGTTCAACTTGTATTAGTTAGGGTAGCCAGCATAATATATTCGCCAGCTACGCTGCACTCAACCTGTGTGTGCCGGATCAGCATGTTAAAAACGGTGTCTGCAAGTAGACCAAGGGAAGAGGGGCTGCGGGGGCGGGAATTGAGACAGCAATGAATTAGGATGGCGGGATTGGCGGTGATGTTTCCAAATTTCCACTGTTGGGTTGTAGAGCTTCTGAAATAAGCATTTAAAATGTATAGTTACTAAACAAGATTGCATCTACCCTTGGTCTAATTGTTATGTGTAGGTTAGTTTTGTCTCCCTGATTTTATTGTCATCCCCCAGGGATTGTTTCTGTTCTCCCGCGTTCCCAGAGCTTTCGGCGCATTGCTCAACACACGGTGTGCGTACTTGTTGATTTTAATGTATGTGTGTTTGCATATGTGCACAGCAGCTGGGCGGAGGACGTGGGTGTGGGATGCACTGTGCATTCCTTCTCCTCACTCTTGTTCCTTTGAGCAGCTGCAGCCTGGATGCTTTCCCTTAGGGGTAGGGGAGAGGCAGAACCGCTGACCCTTTAACAAGTTATCCCTCACAGAACAGGTGTCTCCCCCGACTCTCGGTGGAGAGGGATGGCTGGATACTTAGTGACATCAGCCACGAGCCAATGGGAAGTCGGGCTCCAGCCGTCGCGCCAATGAGCGGCCGGGGGCGGGCCGGGTTTCCTGGGCGCCTGGCTGGCCGGGCTGGTCCTGCGGCCGCGGGTGAGTCTCGTCCGCTCGCGCTGCCCACCGCGGCTCCAGCAGCTCCAGGCGCGGTTCCCCGGCCCGCGCCGCTCCCGGCCCCCCGGCTCGGGCGCCTCCCGCCGCAGCGCAGGCTCCCCCGCCGGCCGGGCTCCTGCGCGGCGCGGCTCGGCTCATGCCCCCGGGCGCGGGGCACACAGGCCGGCCGGCAGCCGCTGGGAAATAGGCCCCCGGGGGCGGTGGCGGCGGCGGGGCCATGGCGCGGAGACCCCGGGCGCCGGCCGCCTCCGGGGAGGAGTTCTCCTTCGTCAGCCCGCTGGTGAAATACCTGCTCTTCTTCTTCAACATGCTCTTCTGGGTGAGTCTCGGGGTCGAGGGCACCTGGGCGGCCTCAGGGTCTGGCTCTTTTCCTGTCTCCACAGGTGATTTCCATGGTGATGGTGGCTGTGGGTGTCTACGCTCGGCTAATGAAGCATGCAGGTGAGCTGTAGCTCTCCCTCCCTGCCCCCACCAGGCTCAGGCTGAGGGCCGGCTCCTTTTCCAGAAGCAGCCCTAGCCTGCCTGGCAGTGGACCCTGCCATCCTGCTGATCGTGGTGGGTGTCCTCATGTTCCTGCTCACCTTCTGTGGCTGCATTGGGTCCCTCCGCGAGAACATCTGCCTCCTGCAGACGGTGAGTGGTCAAGGCCCCACTGGAAAGACCCTCCTAGACGCCTCTTCTTCCTGCTGCTCCACAGTTCTCCCTCTGCCTCACCGCTGTGTTCCTGCTGCAGCTGGCCGCTGGGATCCTGGGCTTCGTCTTCTCAGACAAGGTAACACTGGGAGCCAGGAGGCCTCCTCAGGTGTGTTCTGATTCCTTGCCCATGTCTCCGGCAGGCTCGAGGGAAAGTGAGTGAGATCATCAACAATGCCATTGTGCACTACCGAGATGACTTGGATCTGCAGAACCTCATTGATTTTGGCCAGAAAAAGGTATGGGTCAGCCAGTGGTCTGGGGGACTGTGTGATTCTTAACCTCTGGTGGGTTTTGTTGCAGTTTAGCTGCTGTGGAGGGATTTCCTACAAGGACTGGTCTCAGAACATGTATTTCAACTGCTCAGAAGACAACCCCAGTCGAGAGCGCTGCTCTGTGCCTTACTCCTGTTGCTTGCCTACTCCTGACCAGGTGAGCCAGCATCCTGCCTCATTTCCTCCTAGAGTCCCAATTGGCTTTTCAACTCTTTCCCCAGGCAGTGATCAACACTATGTGTGGCCAAGGTATGCAGGCCTTTGACTACTTGGAAGCTAGCAAAGTCATCTACACCAATGGCTGTATTGACAAGTTGGTCAACTGGATACACAGCAACCTATTCTTACTTGGTGGTGTGGCTCTAGGCCTGGCCATCCCCCAGGTAACTTACCCTGTGAGACTTGTTGGTCCCACCTGAGTGCCCAATTCCTTCTTGCCTCTCCCAGCTGGTGGGAATTCTGCTGTCCCAGATCCTAGTGAATCAGATCAAAGATCAGATCAAGCTACAGCTCTACAACCAGCAGCACCGGGCTGACCCATGGTACTGAGAATCCATCCTGCACCTCCTCACCATGGAAACTGGCAAGCCTCATAAACGAACAGCAGTGGGTGCTGAAAGCAGCACCAAATGGAGATTTGGATTCCAGCCCCCCAGTGACAGCCCAGTGGGAAGAAGCAAACTCCAGATGGGCAGAAGGCAGGGTGCACAGGTGGCTCCAGTCTCAGGAGGATGCGCCTCCTCTCCCCCATCCCAGCCCTCAGCATTGTGCCAGAGTGATACCCTTAAGTGTTTGGGTTTATGTTTTCAGTTTTGTTTGGGAAACAGCAGTTGCACAGAGAGTTGGGGGTACTGCTGCTGCCTTTTCACCGAGGCACTGCCACCACCAGCTCTAGCAGGGATGCTCCTGAGCTTGGCGGACATACTTAGATCCTAACGTGCCAGTGAGACCTGGCTGTGGAGAGTAGCACTGGCAGCCCTGCCTGGACTCCACTTGGCATGATACCAGCTCCAGAAGGGAAGGGAGTGGAGCAGGCAGTGAGGAGAGAGCCTGGGGGTCGGCTGGGGACAGCCGTATGTGCTAGGTAGGAGTGGAGGGAGATATGTTTACCAAATGCCTGTCCTGCCATCCTCCCAGGTAGTCAGAGTGAGCTACATCCTGCCCCGCCTTCATTTCCATGGAAACATGGCAGCTAGGACACGGGGTACAACAGCAGCCAAATTCTTCCCCACCTCCCTTACTTCGAAAAAAAGTTTGGAACCCTGGTCCCTATACTCTGCAGTCAGAAGTGGGACTGAGCCATACATGCCCTTGAATTCCTCCCTGTCTGGCCCTCCCTCTCCAGCAAGCAGGGTTTTCTTTAACTTGGCAGTGTGCAGAGGAGAAGTGGTAACACCCCCACCCCATTCCCCTGCATCGGAGCTCAGTATTCCTACAGGGTAAGAGGTAGGAATCTTGCTGGGACGAGGGGAGCCAGAAGTGGCAATAAAAGCGTGTTGACCTGGGCTACGCGGGACTCCATGAATTTTCCATTCTGGCAACTGGAAGGGGAGGTGTAGAAGGGCCCTGCAGAGGACGGCACTGGAGACTCTCCTAAACGCCACACACCTCCCCCTTGCTGCCCGCCACACGCGCGTCTCCTTCAACCGATGCATTGCCACCCTCCCACAGCCTCGCCCTCTGCTCTAAATTAGGTCGAAAGAGTCCCAGTTCCAATCTAGGAACAGCATAATTTTGTTCCAAAACCTGATCTGTGTTTTTCTAATTAAAATTAATTTGTCACCCAAAACAGGAGGGGGATGGGGAGGAGGGACATGAGCACTCCGCTGGGGCCGGGACGGGGAATGAGGAGGAAGAAGGCCCTCTCTTCCCCTACCCGGGCCCTCCAGGACCTTCTCCCTGAGTCGGCTGTAGGGAGGACTCCGAGGAAGCTCGGCGCGGTGCGCTGGGCCTCCTGGCGCCGGGAGGAGCGCGCGAGGCAGGCGGGGCGGGCGCGTCCGGGGCGGGGCGCTGGACTTCGTGGGTGGTCCCCGCCCCCGCGGCGGCCTAGGCCCGCGCCTGCGTCCCCCAACCCGGAGGAGATGGGGGGCTGTGCTAGCTGCTTGCCCAGCGAGTGTTCCCGGAGTCTCCTCGCCGCACCCCGCTATCGGGCGCTCAGACCAGGGGCTCGGCCTGGCGGGAAATAGCCTCGACCGAACTGCTGCGGGGACAAAGAGCCGCGAGTTCGCTCCCTGCCCCCAGTGTCTCCTAAGCGAGCCTTCTGCTCCTAGGAAGGCGCCTTTCCAGCAGCCGCTGGGACCCTGGCCAGTGTTTAGCTCCCAACTAGTAACAGACGGAAAGAAAAAATAAAATTATCCAGAATCTAGAATAAAAAGTAAGGGCCTTTTATTCTGGGAGAGGACAGTT